GCAGGGAGCGCTGGGGCGACGCGGAGCTCCGCAGCGTTGGCGGGGAGCGTTGTGGGGAGACGGGGTCTGCAGGAATGTGAGGGCGCGGTGGGGAGCGTAGCGGGGTATGCAAGGTTGTGAGGGTTGTGGATGGGAGGGCTGGGGCGAGGCGGGGTCCGCAGAGATGTGGGGGGCGCAGAGATGGGGGGGGTCCGCGGGCCCGCCGGGGACCGCGCAGCCTCGGGCTCTGTGCCCGGGGCCGCGCGGGTTAACTAGAGAAGGTGACGCGCGCCCCTGTTGCTCAGCCGCGGCGCGTGCCTTCCCTGCGGCGATCCTAATTGGCCCGACAGAAGCCCGCCCCCAGAAGCCCCTCCCACAGTAGGCAAGGCCCCGCGTGCCGCAACGCTCCCAGAGTTGCGCGTCAGCCTGGACTCAGCGCCTGCGCTACGAGGCTGGGCGGGGCGCGGCCGGATCGGTCGAGAGCGTCCTGGCTGATGACGGTCTCCCGTGCCCACGCCCCAAACGCAGTCTCTGGCCTGGATGTGCTCGGAGCCCACGAGGTGCAGAGGCTCGGACGGCGAAAGGGACCTGGCTGAGATCTGGGTCTTAAACCGCGGGCTCGGCCCAGCATCCCGGCAGCGTGCGCCCACAAGTGACACCCGGCCGGGCGCGGTCTGCGGGATCGCAGGCGCCGGGTCTCATCTCCAGTTCACACACGGGACGAAACGGGCCACCCCTACCAGCTCTGAGAGCATGCACCTCCAACTCCATCCCTCCCCACATGCCCGACCCCCCAACCCGTAACTCAGGCAGACACCTGGGCGTCCCCCTTCAGCGAATGCCCACACCGCGGGCAGGCCTGCCCCTCACCCCGCAGTCAGGGCGCCCTGCATCCTTCTTTGTAAAACCCATAGCTGTAGAGGGAGCGGAATGGTGGGGCAGGGCTGGGAGCCCAGCGGGAGTGAGTGGTGGGGAATGATGGTGGCCAAGGTCACACAAAGCAGTGAATTCACTTCATGTCACAGAACTGCTCAGGTTACGATAGTTACTTTTGTTATGTATTTTACCACAATTTTTAAAAAGCAAACCAAAACCAACCAAGAGTGCTTCCCCCACACCTCAAAATCATCCTGCAGCAGCTCCCTGGCCCAGCTCTCTCTCACCCTGACCCTGGGCCCCTCTCCCACCACCCAGGGCTAGCCCTGTGGACCAACCATCTCTGCCAGCCCCTCCCCGACCCTCCAGCCAGGGAGGTGGGGCGCTGGCCGGTGAATGGGGCAGGCCAGGCCCAAAGGCTGGCCCAGGGCTCACCAGCTCTGGACTGGGCGTCCCGTCTGAGGTGGGGATGACCAACATGCCAGCTCTGGGTTTTAGCTGAGGATGGGCACATCAAGCACTGACAGCCAGCAAGCTGGGCACAGGCGATGCTCAACCTCTAACACATCGGCTGAGAACCTCACCTGCCTCTCCCTGCCTGGGAGCCCTGGCAAGACAGCTCCTCTCCCAGGCCCAGCACAGGCAGGCGCTGGACAGCCACTTCCTAAGGGGTGCGCGGCCGTCAAGGCAGAGGTGGGTATCCCTGCACCTCACACCTCTCAGGAGGTCAGGATCCACATCCGTCGCCTGCTTTCCTGGGCTGCCCCTGGGGCTTGTGGGCTGAGATCAACCCCTTGTGCCCTGCCCCAGGCCCTCCCTCAGGCGAGGCCCTGCCCAGGCAGGTGGTTCTTCCCTGGCTGTTCCCTTCCAACAGGTGGGGCCCAGACCATCCTATCTCTTTGGACCTGGAGACATTTCCTTAACTGGGCTTTGCAGCAGAGGGAAGAGAACAGTGGCAGAGCCAGGCGCGTACCTCCTGTGCCCAGGACAGCACCTGTAAGCAAGGGGGAAGGGAGCCACCCACCCCAGAACTCAAATGGAGAGAAAGTCAAGACAATCACCCCTGACGTGGGGCTGCACCAATCCCTGACGTCTGACCCCACTGTGGCTGTCCTCAGAGCCAAGAGGGCTCCAGAAGCCCACCCGCCTCGAAGCTGTTCAGGGAGCCTCACGGCCCGTGTTTGCCACATGGGTGTGTGCCAGGGCCAAGGGGACACAGAAGATGGCAGGATGACACTAATGGGGTGAGCAGGGCACACTGGTGCCTCCCATACTGCCCTCCAGCACCAGGCAGGGTCACCACAGCCGGCAAGCACTGGGCCTGGGGATGTGTGAAGAGATAGGGTTATTGAGAAGAGAAAACAGAACGCTGGTCATCCGTGGCACTCAGGGCTAGGCAGTCCAGGGAGCAGAAAACAGGGGTCCCGGGCCCAGTCTCCCTCCTGGAGGTCAGAGCGGAGCCCCTGGCACTGTGCCCTGGCCCAGAACCAGGCTGTGGGCTCCACGCTGCACACCCCAACTCAGGAGCAGAAAGCAAACCCCTGACTGTCCACACTCCCTGTGACTGGTCCCCTT